CCTCGACCTAGAGAGCAGCCCAGAGTCCACCAGGTGGCCGGAGATTTGGGCCAATTAAGTAGGGGGTTGGAGGTAGTAGTAGGAAGACCTGAGGTCAGTCTTGCCCTGGCAATTCGTGCCAGCAAGTGAAGACCCAACACTTGCATGAGGAAGGGATCCAACGAGGAGCTCATTAATGGGAAATATTCAGGAGCGCGGCCGAAGGGTTTGCGCCATTGTTGGTGAGTTGTTAAGACTTGGAAGAAAACTGACTTCAGTAAGCTTCCATTTCCACCCCTCGATGTGAGGAAATAAGATCAGGGCTGACAAACAGTGATGACTAATAATACCTTAAGCTTGCACAGCATACTTTACAGTTTACAAAACACTCTTATTTGATCCTCACAACAGCCAAGAGGCGACAAGGTGGCTATTACTAATTATCCCTAGTTTCCAGACCTGGAAAACTCTGGCTCAGAACTTGGGTGACACGGGTAGGTTACCCCGCCTTTAAGTGACCAAGCCGAGACTTACTGTGCCGCTCTCCCCCTTGGAAGCCTAGTGATGTGCCTAGGTAATGAGCAGGTAAAGTCGCTGACGCTGGGCAGCAGCTAGACGGCGCTGAAGCTCCAGTAAGGAATTTGGCATTAGGACCCAGCAGAAGCCTGGCCGCCCGCCGCGGAAAAGACTATTGGATTTGCTCTGCCGACCACACCTCCTCCCGCCCCGCCTACCTGTCCGTCTTCGCACAGCGCAGCCAATTGGTGGCCTCCACATCCTTATACGTCATTATTCTACGCCCAGGTGGCTCTAGGACACCCTGTGGTGCTCTGGGTCGCAGTTGTCCTCAGAGTTGCCTGATTGGAAAAATCTCCAGGGCGAGGGATCAGTCTCGAGGCTGCCGGTTCCCCTGGCCCTCAGGGATGGAGCCAAGGTCCCAGGGCGGGTTTTCTTTCCTAGGAAGTGGTTGCTGGGTTCTGAGGAGTTTCCCCCTTGGCAGCCATGAGCCGGCAGTTCTGGTAGTGACTGCTGGGCCCTGCTGGACAGCGGTCGCATGCAGCTCCTATGAGGCCCCTGCCGCCGGTCGGCGATGTCCGGCTGGAGCTGTCGCCTCCGCCGCCGCTGCTGCCGGTGCCGGTTGTGAGCGGGTCTCCAGTCGGCTCCTCTGGGCGTCTCATGGCCTCTAGCAGCTCCCTGGTGCCCGACCGGCTGCGCCTGCCGCTCTGCTTCCTGGGTGTCTTTGTCTGCTATTTTTACTATGGGATCCTGCAGGAAAAGATGTGAGCGACCCCGGGGGCGGGCCGACAGTCTCTTTACAGGCTGAGACTTCTATTCCTCAAACAGGACCCGAGTCGGCCCCCTTTTGGTACTCCCAGATGCTTGCAAACAACCTATTCGTCCTCGGCCTTGGTGCCATAGCCGAAATACCGTCTCCTCCTGCCTGGGGTACCTGATTTCACTATCTCGTTCTGCATGTTTCTCCCTCTTTTCTCATGCATTTCATTTCTAGAACAAGAGGAAAGTATGGGGAAGGAGCCAAGCAGGAGACGTTCACCTTTGCCTTAACTTTGGTCTTCATTCAATGTGTGATCAATGCTGTGTTTGCCAAGATCTGTGAGTACCCAGATAGTAATTTGTTGGGTACCCTTTTTTTTTTTTTTTTTTTGTCTTCTCCCAGTGATCCAGTTTTTTGACACTGCCAGGGTGGATCGTACCCGGAGCTGGCTCTATGCTGCCTGTTCTATCTCCTATCTGGGTGCCATGGTCTCCAGCAATTCAGCACTACAGTTTGTCAACTACCCAACTCAGGTGAAACCTCAGGGTGGGATGATGGTTGGCTCGCTCAGAAATTATTTGCTGGATTTAATTTCAGGTCCTTGGTAAATCCTGCAAGCCAATCCCAGGTAAGCAAAGAAGATGGTCTTCCTCTTCTGTCCCTGAATTTTCCACTCTGTTTTTTCCCTGTAGTCATGCTCCTTGGGGTGACCCTCTTGAAGAAGAAGTACCCGTTGGCCAAGTACCTGTGTGTGCTGTTAATTGTGGCTGGAGTGGCCCTTTTCATGTACAAACCCAAGAAAGTTGTTGGGATAGAAGAACACACAGTCGGCTATGGAGAGCTACTCTTGGTATGAGATCCTGTTGGGGAAGGCACCCTTTTCTTCACTGCAGGCTGCACCCTTTCTTTCCCAGCTATTATCGCTGACCCTGGATGGACTGACTGGTGTTTCCCAGGACCACATGCGGGCTCATTACCAAACAGGCTCCAACCACATGATGCTGAACATCAACCTTTGGTCGACATTGCTGCTGGGAATGGGTGAGAGCCAGTTCTGCTGTTCTTCCCATGTATGCGCCGTACATTTGTTGACATGTCTTCTCAGGAATCCTGTTCACTGGGGAGCTCTGGGAGTTCTTGAGCTTTGCTGAAAGGTACCCTGCCATCATCTATAACATCCTGCTCTTTGGGCTGACCAGTGCCCTGGGTCAGGTGAGTGCTTGAAAGGGGATGGCTTGGCTTCCGCCCACCGGACCTCACCTTTATCTTTCTCTAGAGCTTCATCTTTATGACGGTTGTGTATTTTGGTCCCCTGACCTGCTCCATCATCACTACAACTCGAAAGTTCTTCACAATTTTGGCCTCTGTGATCCTCTTCGCCAATCCCATCAGCCCCATGCAGTGGGTGGGCACTGTGCTTGTGTTCCTGGGTAAGTGGCCACACAGAGACACAGTGACAGCTTAAGGCTAAGCCCATTTTCTTCCTTTTCATAGGTCTTGGTCTTGATGCCAAGTTTGGGAAAGGAGCTAAGAAGACATCCCACTAGGAAGAGAGAGACTACCTCCACATCAAGAATATTTAAGTTATTATCTCAAACAGTGACATCTCTTGGGAAAATGGACTTAATAGGAATATGGGACTGAGTTCCAGTCTTTTTTAATAAAATAAAATCAAGCAAAATCACATATTCTAAAAAATGCACTTGGATTTTAACAAGACAGAGTGGTGGTTTTTGTTCTTCATGCCCTGGAGCAGTCTATGGTAAATAAAAGAGGGAGGGAAGAGGCAGAGCTGGATGTTCATTACCCAGGCTGCTCCTCTCACGGGTGTGGTTAGCATGGTTGAGTGGGCGATTCCTCCAAGAACCTGAGGATTATAGGGAGGAACTCTGTGAGATCGCAGAATTGTGCTAATGGCTTCTGTTCCGATGGGTGAGGCTTGTCCCGTTAGAGCTGGTCCCATTAGAGGACGGGTGGCTGTCCATTAGAGCCAGAGAATGTAAAAGTCACTTCCTCTCCTAAAGCTCCTGTGGGCAAATATTTCATTAAAAAAACAAAGTTGTGTTCTGTCTTTTTCTTAGGCCTGGTGCAGTG